GGGAAGCTTACAGAGTGGGCTGCAGCAATTCTCGCGACAGACAGAGAGAAGCGGTGTTTCACCTAGGTACATCCCCAGCGAGGGGTCAGGGTATGAAGTTTATATGAGGGTTTATGGAATTTGGCTAAAAGCAGGGGTCAGTTTCAGCGTTTTGGGCAATAACCTAGATATCCTTAGTGCCTAGGGATATGCAAGGCCCGTGTTTGGTTGCAAGTCTGCAGGAAAAAACTTGCAGCTGGCTGGGTCACAGGGCGGTCAAGGCACTCTGATACTTGGTCAGTGCACAGAAAGCGGGGGAACTCGGGAACCGCGCACATAGTACTATATTTTATTTATCCATTCACCAATGGATGGACGTTTGGGTTGCTTTCACTTTTTGGCTATTATGAATAACACTGCTGTGAACATTCATGGACAAGTTTTTATATATACATAGGTTTCATTTCTTTGGCGTATTTTATATATATATATATATTTACCTAGGAGAATTGCTGGGTCAAATGGTAATTGTTTAACCTTTTGAGGAACTGCCAGACTGTCTTCCACAGCAGGTGCTTCATTTTACAGTCCCATGAGCAGTGTATGAGGGTTCCAGTTTCTGCACAGTCTCAAGGCACAGACAAATTTTCAGCAGCCCCGGGGATTGGGAGCGGTGGTTACCTCTGCGGAACGTGCCCCGACAGCCAAGCCCTGCGCGCAGGCGCACTGGTGGGAGGGCGGGAACGCGGGAGCGTCGCCGGAGGTGGGGCGTGCAGGCGTTAGGGGCGGGGCTGTGCTGCGCGCGCGTCCCGGAAGCAGAAGCCTGTGTGGCCTTCCCGGCGGCTGATTCGAGGGCTTGTTTGGTCAGAAGGGGGGCGTCAGAGAAGCTGCCCCTTAGCCAACCATGCCGTCTGAGGGTCGCTGCTGGGAGACCTTGAAGGCCCTACGCAGTTCCGACAAAGGTCGCCTTTGCTACTACCGCGACTGGCTGCTGCGGCGCGAGGTGAGCGGTGGCCCCGGAGGACGTAGGCCTTTCCGGCCCCTCGCGACCGAAACCTTCTCCCTAGCCGTTGGCACGTTCTGCTCCCGGGAACCCGTGCAGTCTAACAACCTGCATTTATTTCTTGACTTCTGTGTGTACATCCCTCTGTCCTGGGGTTTCTGTCCTCTTCAGCCTATTTTAGCGTTTCGGGGAGCTCCCCTGACTTCACAGGTGCCCCGCGCTCTGAAGGCTTCATTGCTACCCTCCGCCAGTTGGGCGCCTTCTCCGTTCTGCTGTTGTCAAAGCAATCTCGGCCCCAGGTTCAGTTAACTTACTGTATGTCTCATGTGCTGGGAGCTCTAGAGTTTGCGACGAACGATTGACACGACCTAATCCATTGCTACTAGTGAAATGACCAAATTTTTAGATTGATTTGGCAGACCTGGAAAGTGAATGGGGGCGTGGTCACCGTACCTAGCATTTGCAAAGCTCTGCGCGAGAAGTGGAGGGATGTGGAGAGTTAAGGCCGAGCTCCCATTCCCGAGTCGCTGCTAGTTAGCTACAGATAAGGCGTTGTCCTGCATCCTCAGACTTCTTGGGAAACAATCCTAAAGTATTTCCCTGTCTTTTATGTTGTTGACAGTTTTGAAAAATACAGACCTTACATTCTGTAGGTTGACTGCCAGCATATGTGCTTTCAAACCACCAGACCAAGGTTAAGCATTCTTGGCAGGAATACCACAGAAATGATGCCATGGCTTTCTCAGTAAGTCACATGAGGAGGCACACAGATGTCAACCCATCCCAACACTGGTGATGCTAATCTTGATCACCTGGTTACGTTATTATCTGCCTGGTCTCTCCGTTTAAAATTCGTCATTTTTCCCTTAGTAATTGTTGGGAAGTAATAATACCAGTATCCTTTTTTCTGGGCAAACCTTAATCCTCCATGGCTTTAGCATTCATTGATGTTTTCCACATGAATCGATACCTCTATGACGTTGCCAGATCCTGTTTCTTTATATCCGCTATTCCTTCTGCATTTGTTAGTTGGCATTCTACTGTAAGGAGGTGCTTTCTATTTTATTCAGTGAGTTGTAATCCATTACTTTTATTATTTATATATCTATTTCTATTTTTTAAAATATTATTAGGCTGGTTGTGGTGACTCATGCCCATAATCCCAACACTTTGCGAGGCTGAGGCAGGACGAGTGCTTGAGGCCAGTTCAAGCTGGGAGCCAGGCTTGGTGTCTCACACCTGCAATCCCAGCACTTTGGTAAGTCAAGGTGGGCAGATCACTTGAGCCCATAAGTTGAGCTTAACCCTATTCTTTTCTCTAGGATGTTTTAGAAGAATGTATGTCTCTTCCCAAGCTATCTTCTTATTCTGGATGGGTGGTAGAGCACGTCCTACCCCATATGCAGGAGAACCAACCTCTGTCTGAGACTTCGCCATCCTCTACGTCAGCTTCAGCCCTAGATCAACCCTCATTTGTTCCCAAATCTCCTGACGCAAGCTCTGCCTTTTCCCCAGCCTCCCCTGCAACACCAAATGGAACCAAGGTAAGGTTGTGATCAGCTTAAGACAAAAGACATTTAATTATTTTTCCATTTTCTGCTCATATAGGGCAAAGATGAGTCCCAGCACACAGAATCTATGGTACTTCAGTCCTCACGGGGGATCAAAGTGGAAGGCTGCGTCCGAATGTACGAACTGGTACACAGAATGAAAGGAACAGTAAGTGAACCCATGAAGGAAGGCAGCCTTGAAAAAAAAAAAAAAAAAAAAAAAACCTTTTCAGGAGGGCCTGAGGCTATGGCAGGAGGAGCAGGAGAGGAAGGTGCAAGCCCTCTCGGAGATGGCATCTGAACAACTGAAGCGGTTTGATGAATGGAAGGAACTGAAGCAGCATAAAGAATTCCAGGACTTGCGGGAAGTAATGGAGAAGAGGTGAGTCTCCCTGAATTATGACTGGGAATGTTCTGACTATTCCTCCCTGCCATTTTTCATGCAGCTCCAGAGAAGCCTTGGGACACCAAGAGAAGCTAAAAGCTGAGCACCGTCACAGAGCAAAGGTCAGAGCCTGGCAGAATTGGTGTGGGTGTTTTCAGAGAGAAGTCACTCAGCCCTTTTCTACAGATTCTCAACCTGAAGCTGCGGGAAGCAGAGCAGCAGCGCGTGAAGCAAGCAGAACAGGAGCGGCTTCGGAAGGAAGAAGGCCAGATCCGCCTGCGGGCCCTCTATGCTCTGCAGGAGGAGATGCTGCAGCTCAGCCAGCAGCTGGATGCCTCTGAGCAGCACAAAGCCCTGCTTAAGGTCGACCTGGCTGCCTTCCAGACCCGAGGCAACCAGCTGTGCAGCCTCATCTCAGGGATCATCCGGGCCTCTTCAGAGGTGAGGGGGGCTTCAGAGTGACTCTTTGCTGTACCACTAAGCACCATCTCCGTCACTCTGACAGAGCAGCTATCCCACAGCAGAGAGTCAAGCTGAGGCTGAGCGAGCTCTGCGGGAAATGCGGGACCTCCTGATGAACTTGGGGCAGGAGATCACCAGAGCCTGCGAAGACAAGAGGAGGCAGGATGAAGAAGAGGCCCAGGTAAAGCTGCAAGAGGCACAGATGCAGCAGGGACCAGAGGCCCACAAAGAGCCCCCAGCTCCCAGCCAGGGCCCAGGAGGGAAACAGAATGAAGGTGGGTTTCAGTATGGATGTGGTCCTTTAACTGCTATTACTAAAACCTCTCTTTTATTTCTCAGACCTCCAGGTGAAGGTACAAGACATTACAATGCAGTGGTACCAGCAGCTGCAGGATGCTTCCATGCAGTGTGTGTTGACCTTTGAGGGCCTGACCAACAGCAAGGACAGTCAGGTAGGGGAGAGGTATATGGCAGTAATTTTGTGAACACTGCTTTCTCACTGTTCTCTTCTGGCAGGCCAAAAAGATAAAGATGGACCTCCAGAAGGCTGCTACCATCCCAGTGAGCCAAATCTCTACCATTGCAGGTTGGTCAGAGGGGTTGAGAACATGACCTTTCTATATCTTTTAATTTCTCTCTATCATGCTCAGGCTCAAAACTGAAGGAGATCTTTGACAAGATCCACAGCCTGCTCTCTGGAAAACCTGTTCAATCTGGTGGGCGCTCTGTGTCTGTCACACTTAACCCACAGGGGCTGGACTTTGTTCAATACAAACTGGCAGAGAAATTTGTGGTGAGAAACCTTGTTGCTAGAGGTATGGGAAGAGTTAAAATTGTACCCACCTCTATGTTCTCAGAAACAAGGCGAGGAGGAAGTGGCCTCTCACCATGAAGCAGCATTCCCCATTGCAGTTGTGGCATCCGGGATCTGGGAGCTCCACCCCAGAGTGGGGGACCTCATTCTTGCTCATCTACATAAGAAGTGTCCTTACTCTGTTCCTTTCTATCCCACTTTCAAGGAGGGAATGGCTTTGGAAGACTATCAGAGGTAAAGTTGTTTTTCTCCCTACTCACTATCCCCACACCCGGCCAAATTTTTTCTTCCCGTATAGGATGCTTGGTTACCAAGTAAAGGATTCCAAAGTGGAGCAGCAAGACAACTTTCTAAAACGCATGTCAGGGATGATCCGTCTCTACGCTGCTATCATCCAGCTCCGGTGGCCATATGGAAACCGACAGGAGGTAGGTAAAAGAGGCTTACTGTCAATAATGAGGATCAATGATAACCAAGCTTCTCTACTCCCAGATTCACCCTCATGGCTTAAATCATGGATGGCGCTGGTTGGCACAGATCTTAAACATGGAGCCCTTGTCAGATGTGACAGCCACCCTCCTCTTTGACTTCCTGGAGGTACGTAACTCAGTTATCACACAAGAGAAGGCTCTGCTCTGACAGTGCCTGTCTTTCCCTCTAGGTGTGTGGGAATGCCCTCATGAAGCAATACCAGGTTCAGTTCTGGAAGATGCTAATTCTCATCAAAGAGGACTACTTTCCCAGGTATCAGGCTTGTTGAGCAGACAGCAGGGGATGGTGTGATTCATGTGTCTTTCTCTCCCTGTAGAATTGAAGCTATCACAAGCTCAGGACAGATGGGCTCCTTCATACGCCTCAAGCAGTTCTTGGAGGTAAGATGCCCTTAGACCAACATGCCCCACACTCATTCTGTTTTCTTCATCTTTCCCTGACCAGAAATGTTTGCAACACAAGGACATTCCTGTCCCCAAGGGCTTTCTGACTTCCTCCTTCTGGCGCTCCTGATGTCACTCCATCACCCACCATCACCGCTGCTGCAAAGAGGCAATAATAAAGGAACTGAAGACAGCTGTATTTGGGAGAAGTCATGTCAGATTCAGAAATTTGCCATTATGTATTTTTATGTATTTATGCCTTGTGACTAGGAGAGGAGATTTTCATGGGTCACAAAATTCTTGGAGGTCCCTTAGTAGATTTGGTAGTTCCTTAAGAGATCCACGTGATAAAATAAATGGAGTTGGCCTTTCTTGTTTTTTGCAAAAGTGATAAAAGGTCTTTAGCACTTGGTCTCCTCCCTTGTCTCTAGTGTCTTTCAGAAAGTTGGCAATACCTTAACAAATGCACTCTGAGCTGGAGGGAGCCCACCATTTGCACCCACCTACCCACCCTCACCCCTGTTCAGATGAATTTCCAGAAAGAGCTAAGGCTCATAAGGTTCCCTTTTAAGTATTATTTAATAGTTGAGGCCAGATACTTACATGCAAGTCTGGGTTATGGTTGTTTTGCCTTTCTCAGCTTGTGAAGTCATTCTAAAGCTAGAGGAAGTATGTGATATACACATGGACTAAGGCTCAGGTGACACTATGGCTAGATTAACATCTGGGATTAGGACTGGAAACACATGTCATTTTGAACTAAGGGAAACTCTTTGTCATCCTAATTTGGAATTTGGTCCCTGGATGGCTAGGGATCCATGAACCAGGCAGGTACCTTTTTTGTTTTTGTTTTGTTTTGTTTCTTTTCTGTTTGAATTAAGATGGGCTAAGATGGGGCTTGCAACATTAAACATGAGCTGAGCATCCATAAGCATTGAATTGGGATTAAATAAAGATGTTGGGCAGGAACTGAACACTGCTAATATGATGATAAATATGCCTGACTAAAGCCACTACAGAAATCCAGAGATTGGCTGTTAAAATTTGTTTTGTGGAAAGACTAATTCTCTTTGATACTGCAGAGGCAGTGGCCATGGATCTGTTCCTCTGTGCTAAATGTCTTGTGGCAGGGTGTGTTTGTGGGGGAGTGTTCACTGGTACTCTTGAGTGGCCTGAAGTGACCCATTCTATGAATTGTTAATTAAGGTGCCAAAAAAAATTAATAATAAAGCTTGGTTTTTTGAAAAACCCATTGCTGATATATTGGTTCAATATGATCA